CCATGCCTGGCCCATCCTTACTCTAAACTATGAACTAAATTCCTCCCATAGTTAGCTTGGCCTATGCCACCTGAGCAAAGGCAAGTTAGCTTGTGAGATTAGAAAGCAAGATGGAGTCAGTTATGTTAGATTCCTCTCATTTTTTTTTTTTTTTTTTGAGCTGGAGTCTCACTCTGTCACCCAAGCTGGAGTGTAGTGGCGCAATCTCATCTCACTGCAAGCTCTGCCTCCCGGGTTCATGCCATTCTCCTGCCTTAGCCTCCCAAGTAGCTGGGACTACAGGCACCTGCCACCACGCCCTGCTAATTTTTTTGTAGTTTTAGTAAAGATGGGGTTTCACTATGTTAGGCAGGATGGTCTCGATCTCCTGACCTTGTGATCCGCCCACTTCAGCCTCCCAAAGTGCTGGGATCACAGGCGTGAGCCACCGTGCCTGGCCTCCTCTCATTGTTATAATCTTGCAAAAGTGGTTTCACTCCTGGCCTCAAGCTATCTTCCTGCCTTGGCCTCCCAAAGTGATGAGATTACAGATGTGAGCCACCAGGCCCACCTGCTGCCAATTCTAGTATAAAGAGTAAATTGGGCTGGGCGTGGTAGCTGACACTTGTAATCGTAGCACTTTGGGAGGCCAAGGTGAGAGGATCACTTGAGGTCAGGAGTTCGAGACCAGCCTGGCCAACATGGTGAAACCCCATCTCTACTAATATACAAAAATTAACTGGGTGTGGTGGTGGGCACCTGTAGTCACAGCTACTCGGGAGGCTGAGGCAGGAGAATTGCTTGAACCTGGGAAGCAGAGGTTGCAGTGAGCCAAGACTGTGCCACTGTACTCCAGCTTGGGTAACAGTGAGACTCCAGCTCAAAAGAAAAAAAAAAATGAGTAAATTGGCCTGGAGTCACCTATTGCTCCAGTAGCAAGTTCCTGTGAAATGGAAATTCAGGAACCCACCCTTGTTCTGGGCCAGTCAGGAAGAGCCTGAGGGGAGGAGCCGCTGAGGGCAGGGCCTCTCCCTGCCCCACCTTCCTCTCTCTGGCAAGCCTGCAGGGCAAGTGGCTGAGAATCAGCCAGAGGGAGGAAAGTGAGGAGGGGTGGACCAGGCCTGGGAGGGTCCTGGGTGGGGGCGCTAAGGAGAGGAGGTGCAGTACAGCCATGGGGCTCTGGGTGAGAATTGCAGGGAAGGATGGGAGGGAGGAGAGCCGGATGTTCTGGCTTTGCTGCTGTGCAGGACTCATTCGATCCCCAGGAGGGTGAGGAGTCCGAGGGCTGCTCTGATTCGCTGAAGTTTGTCTGTGCACTAGCACCCTGGAATGAGCAGTCTCCAGGCCATGAAGACCTTGTCCCTGGTCCTGCTGGTGGCCCTGCTGAGCATGGAGAGAGGTGAGAAGCAGAGGGGCCTTTAGAGGACTTTGGCTGCAGTCACCCACCTTGCCCTCTCTCCCAGCTCAGGGTCTGCGCTGCTACAGATGCTTGGCGGTCTTGGAAGGGGCCTCCTGCAGCGTGGTCTCGTGCCCCTTCCTGGATGGGGTCTGTGTCTCCCAGAAAGTGAGCGTCTTTGGCAGTGAGTCCCTGGGGTGCCAGGGCAGAGGGCAGCCCTGCTCATCCCCCACCCCGCTCTCTCGCAGGTAAAGTGAGAGGGGAGAACAAGCTCTCCCTCCTCTCCTGCCAGAAGGACGTCGGATTCCCCCTGCTGAAACTTACAAGTGCCGTTGTGGACTCCCAGATCTCTTGCTGCAAGGGAGACCTCTGCAATGCGGTGGTCCTGGCAGCCAGCAGCCCCTGGGCCCTGTGCGTACAGCTCCTGCTCAGCCTGGGGTCAGTCTTCCTCTGGGCCCTGCTGTGAGGGCCTTTCCCGCCCTCTCCCCCGCAGGCCTACCCTCTGTCCCTGTGCGTCACCAGCTGCTTGGTTTTGAAGAGCTGCCTCACTGAATTGCAGGAATTCTGGTGTGGCTTTTCAGCCATGAGATCAGGGGAAGGATGTGGCCAGGGCAGAGGTCGGGGCTTCCCTGTCAGGGAACATATCCCTGCTTAAACTCCTTGTCCTCTGGGCCCAGGCCCTCCAGCCCATGCCCCCCAACAACACCACTTTTTTCAGAGCTGGGCCTCAGAGACCAGGCCCCACCACTGGCTGCTTGGGACCTAGGGTCATAGAGAAACCGTGGCCCAGGGCGGGAGTCCCCAGCTCCATCCAGCTTGCCACTAACTTGCCGAGGAGCCAGGGCCAACCCCTCAGCTCTCTGGGCTACCTGAATCCAAGCAAGGAGGGAACGTGGTCCCAGGGGGCCCTGCTGGCCTCCCACACAGGATGAGGGCCTCCCTCTCAAGGTCAACAAACAGCCCTTTGCTGACCCACTCAGCGTCAGCACTCGGCTTCTTCCTCACCATTCCTGAGGCCGCCCACCTGCCACTCTGACCTCAGGCCTCTGCAACATCCTGCTGGCACCATGGCCTTGGGGAGGTGCTCCTGGGGCACGGGTGCCCCCCCAGGGACCAGAACCCACAGAGTGCCAGGCTCATGGCTCTTCTGGCAGAACTCTTGCCATGTGGCTCCAGGGAACATCTGAGTAGGGTTGTCAGAGAGCCTCTGGATGGTCACCAAGAGGCAGAGCTCCTGCGGCCACCAGCCATCCTGTGGTGTGGGCCAGGCCTGTCATTTCTGTGCCCTGGCTAGGGCTCCCATGATGCCCCGTGTCAGGGGTTAGACTGGTCTCCCCTGGTGGTGGGAGAAAGGGGCTCCTTCAGGACTGCACTCTGGACAGAAAGTCAGGGCTGGGCTCAGAATGGTCTGGGTGGACGGTCATCTCAGCCTGGAGTCAGGGCTGGGCTGAGAACGCCCTGGGTGGACGGTCGTCTCAGCCTGGAGTCAGGGCTGGGCTGAGAACGCCCTGGGTGGACGGCCGTCTCAGCCTGGAGTCAGGGCTGGGCTGAGAACGCCCTGGGTGGACGGCCGTCTCAGCCTGGAGTCAGGGCTGGGCTGAGAACGCCCTGGGTGGACGGCCGTCTCAGCCTGGAGTCAGGGCTGGGCTGAGAACGCCCTGGGTGGACGGCCGTCTCAGCCTGGAGTCAGGGCTGGGCTGAGAACGCCCTGGGTGGACGGCCGTCTCAGCCTGGAGTCAGGGCTGGGCTCAGAACAGTCTGGGTGGACGGCTATTGTCAGGGACCCCAAACAGAGGGACCGGCTGAAGCCATGGAAGAAGAACATAAATTGTGAAGATTTCATGGACATTTATTAGTTCCCCAAATTAATACTTTTATAATTTCTTATGCCTGTCTTTACTGCAATCTCTGAACATAAATTGTGAAGATTTCATGGACACTTATCACTTCCCCAATCAATACCCTTGTGATTTCCTATGCCTGTCTTTAATCTTTTAATCCCATCATCTTCGTAAGCTGAGGAGGATGTATATTGCCTCAGGACCCTGTGATGATTGTGTTAACTGCACAAATTGTTTGCAGAGCATGTGTGTTTGAACAATATGAAATCTGGGTACCTTGAAAAAAGAACAGGGTAACAGCAACGTTCAGGGAACAAGAGAGATCACCTTAAACTCTGGTTGCCTGTGAGCCAGGTGAAACAGAGCCATATTTCTCTTCTTTCAAAAGCAAATAGGAGAAATATCGCTGAATTCTTTTTCTCAGCAAGGAACATCCCTGAGAAAGAGAATGTATCCCTAAGGGGAGGCCTCTGAAATGTCTGCTTTGGGGACGGCTGCCTTTTACAGTTGTAGATAAGGGATGAAATAAGCCCCAGTCTCCCGCAGTGCTCCCAGGCTTATTAGGATGAGGAAATTCCCGCCTAATAAATTTTGGTCAGACTGGTTGTCTGCTCTCAAACCCTGTCTCCTGATAAGATGTTATCAATGACAATGTGTGCCCAAAACTTCATTAGCAATTTTAATTTCGCCCCGGTCCCGTGGTCCTGTGATCTCGCCCTGCCTCCGTTTGCCTTGTGATATCTTATTACCTTGTGAAGCATGTGATCTCTGTGACCCACATCCTATTTGTACACTCCCTCCCCTTCTGAAAATCACTAATAAAAATTTGCTGGTTTTACGGCTCAGGGGGCATCACGGAACCTGCCGACATGTGATGTCTCCCCCGGACGCCCAGCTTTGAAATTTCTCTCTTTTGTACTCTGTCCCTTTATTTCTCAG